ATGTTTTTGGATAGGCTAGAGAGGATGGGGTCTAGTACATGCAAGAATGGTGCTGGCCTTTGCTAGGAACATGAACATATCATCTACATGAACAAGAGAAAGGTAAAGTTTTTTTTTTTTTTTTTTTTCAAGGTGCAGGTAAGTGGGTAGATATCGTGGGAGCTGGTACAGTTTCTCTTTTGATTGGATCTTTTTCTCAATGGATCAGGAAAAAGGGCCATGAGCCAAGGAGGTGTGAAGAGAGAGGAAGAATAACAGACCTTTTGAGGTGGATTTTCCTGAACTGGAAATGAAAGATGATGGCAGGACTGTGTTTTTTCCTTTGGTCACATTTTGTGGCTTAGGGCAGAGCAAAGAGTTTAGATTTAATGAGGGTTTTGGTTTAGGCACAGATAGGTAAGAAAAGGAATGGGGAAAAACTTAGTGAAGGTATCTGCATGGGAGTGATTATGACGATTGACCGTGGAATTTAGTTAAGTAGTGAAGTGAGGACACAGGGTGTGGGGGTCCAGGCCAGGGAAAGGATATGAGACTAATGGACTGTAGGTGCAGTGAGTTAGATTTTCAAAGGACTTTTGGAGTTTTGTGACCAGACAAAGTGAGCTGGAATATGAGAAGTGGTGTTAAAAAGTGTGTATGAAATTGAGATTATTGAGGAATTGCAGTTATTATAAAGACAATTTGTCGCATGTGGCCAGGGAGGTGAGAGGCTGGGAGTAGGTTGGAGGGAAGATCACTGGAAGAGATCCACCCCTCCCCATCCCCATCACAAGGAAGGTAGGCATTAGTTTGCAAGAGTTCAAGCCCTTAGATCTGCTTTTGAAGGAGAAGAGGCTATTTGTAAGAAAGCTGGTAAGTTTCTATTCCAAGGTTCATGATCTAATAGGAAGACTGCAGGTGTGGCCGTCAGGCCCAAGTCCTAGGTGAGAATGCAGGTCTGCGAGCCCCTAGGACCGGACCATAACGACCTTAACAGCCATAACGGCCGTAACTGCCATAACGGCCGGCTGCGCGAGGCCCTTCCAGCATTTCCACTTTCGTCAGGTACTGGAGAGGGCTGCCGGCCGGATGCCAGGGCAGAGGGGCAGGGCGGACGGCTAGGAGTTCAAGAAACATCCTGGTCTGAGGGAAAGGCTGCAGCCTGCACCGCCATGAATAAGCTTTTCAGCTTCTGGAAGAGGAAGAATGAGACCCGCAGCCAGGGCTACAACCTTCGAGAAAAGGATTTAAAGAAACTTCACAGAGCTGCTTCAGTCGGGGATTTGAAGAAGCTGAAGGAATACCTTCAGATCAAGAAATATGATGTAAATATGCAGGACAAAAAATACAGGTGACCAGACTGAAGAGCCAGCGCGGGAGGACCTCTAACTTTGTGTTTTGTTTTATTGACATAGAACACCTTTGCACCTAGCCTGTGCTAATGGACATACAGATGTTGTACTTTTCCTAATTGAGCAACAATGCAAAATAAATGTCCGGGATAGTGAAAACAAATCCCCATTGATTAAGGTATGCCATAGTTTTTCTTTTTCAATTGGAATTGGTTACTCATCTACTCTTGTTGCATTAACAGGCAGTACAGTGTCAAAATGAGGATTGTGCTACTATTCTTCTAAACTTTGGTGCAGACCCAGATCTGAGGGATATTCGTTATAATACTGTTCTTCACTATGCTGTTTGTGGTCAAAGTTTGTCATTAGTTGAAAAACTGCTTGAATACGAAGCTGATCTTGAAGCGAAAAATAAGGTAGTTTTCTATTAAAGAAAAAAATCCTGTATATATTTTAATCATTTTTAAATATTTTTTTCAGGATGGGTATACTCCACTATTAGTTGCCGTTATTAACAATAATCCAAAAATGGTAAAATTTCTTCTGGAGAAAGGGGCTGATGTGAATGCTTCAGATAATTATCAAAGGTATAATTAATAAATAAGATAGCACATAACTAACATGGGCATTCATTTCTATCTCTTGCTCCAGAACAGCCCTTATTCTTGCTGTCAGTGGTGAACCACCATGTTTAGTAAAGCTTCTTCTTCAGCAAGGTGTGGAATTATGTTACGAAGGTATTGTGGATTCACAGCTGAGGAATATGTTTATTTCCATGGTTTTACTGCGTAAGTGATACTGCATGTCTTTTAACAACTGTATGCTGGCATTCACACGTAATTTCCTTTATAGATAGATACCCACAATTCACTGCGAGCCATGGAAAGAAGAAACATGCTAAATAGACACCTTATTCTTGGCACTACATGTGACTAAAGGAAGGTAAGATTGCTAACTGGATTAGTGTTTTTTTCTGAAGACATTATAAATATCATTTGTTTCCTAGATATGGAACCCATTTCTACAATTTCTTTGCCGCTTCCTTGAATTGGAAAAATGTACTTTGAAAGAACCGTTAAGTGAACTATTATAATATTTTTGCTGACTACCCAGTTGAAGAAAAGTTTGTTAATTGGATGGGATTTTTTTTTTTTCACGTTAGAAGACATGAAGAAATTTTAAAAGATAAACATCTATATTGTGAACCATCAGCTGAAAAGATAAATTTGTGTTCAATATATAGGCAGAAAAAAATTTGTGTCAAAATGTTGAATGGAATAATAATGAGGAAACTGTGTTAGGCATGTATTAAAACATTTAAATAAAATAAAAATACATTTCAGCTACAAAGTGAAGGAAAACATTATAAATAATCCTGTATAAATCAAAATTATGTTTTATTTACAAGTATTTTCACTGGTA